CTTCCTTCTTTGCAGGGAGGGGATAGGAAGAAATGACTTTCAGAGTAGTTTTTTTGTTTTGTTTTTGTTTTTTTGAGACAGTCTGTTTTGTCACCCAGGCTGGAGTGCAGTGGTGCCCTCATGGCTCACTGCAGCCTCGACCTCCCAGTTTCAAGCAGTCCTCCCACCTCAGCTTGGAACTATAGGTGTGCACTACCGTCCTGGCTAATTTTTGTATTTTTTGTAAAGATGAAATTTCTCCATCTTACCCAGCCTGGTCTTGAACTCCTGGCCTGAAGTGGTCCTCCCACCTTAGCCTCCCAAAGTGCTGGGATTACAGGTGTGAGACATTGCGCCTGGCCTCAGAGTAGTTTCTCAGAGGAGATGGCGTCCGGACGAGTTCCTGACGGCAGAGTAAGAGTTAGTAGGTAAAGAAGATCAAAGCTGTTCCAGGCAGGGTGCTGGGATTACAGGGGTGAGACATTACACCTGGCCTCAGAGTAGTTTCTCAGAGGAGGTGGCGTCCGGACGAGCTCCAGATGGCAGAGTGGGAATTAGTAGGTAAAGATGGGATCAAAGGTGTTCCAGGCAGGGGAGCTGAAGAGGGGTGTGTCCCAGGAGAGCAGAGTGCATGGAACTAGGAAAGTGGTTCTCAACTGGGGCAGTTTTTCCCCCAGGGTTGTTTGTCCAGTCTTGGGGGGATGGTAAAGACCAGGAGTGCTGCTGGACATCCTGGAATGCACAGACCAGCCTCGACCAGGGAGAAACCATCCAGCCGCCAAGTGCTGAGGTTGAGAAACCCTGAGCCCCATGAAGACAGGAACAAAGATGAATGGCTGTGGGGAAGAAAGGCACAGCAGTAGGTGGGTAGTTACTTGAAAATTAAGCATTGCTTGACCAGCTCAATCCATGGAGAACTTTGAAGTGCACAATATCAAGTTATCCTTAAAATAATCTTAACTGGCCAGCAGCAGGGGTTCACACCTGTCATCCCAGCACTTCGGGAGGCCGAGGTGGGCGGATCACCTGAGGTGAGGAGTTCGAGACCAGCCTGGCCAACACGGTGAAACCCCATCTCTACTAAGAAAAAAATAGAAAAAGTAGCCATGCGTGGTGGCGGGCACCTGTAGTCCCAGCTACTCGGGAGGCTGAGGCAGGAGAACTGCTTGAACCTTGGAGGCCGAGGTTGCAGTGAGCCGAGATCGTGCCACTGCACTCCAGCCTGGGTGACAGAGTGAGACTCCATCTCGAAAAAAGAATAAAAGAAAAACAAATGCTGGACCGAGAATTCATTTAACACAGAGTTGACAGCACACTGAGGAAATCTTTGCGGATTGCCCTAGGACGGGGCATTGTGAAGCTAATAGGCAGTACTGTCTAATTTCTCAATTTCCTTTCAATAATAGCGGAACATGCCGGACGTGAATGAGGCCGCCCGGCATTTTCCTTCCCTTATTCAATTTACGTGCTGCCTTTTGACATCTGACTGATGTGGTAAGGATGCACCCCACCCTAGAACGTGCTTTCAAGAAGAAATTGAGTTTCTCTTAATCATGAGATCCATCTTGCTAATTGATTGTCCTGTAAACAGTGTGGGGCAGCCCATGCTGGCTTTGTTTCAGTGACGCTGGGGAAAAGCCACACGTCTCTGCTGTCATTTTGATGTCCACGCAGCTGCCTTTCCCATCTGGGTCACTGGAGGGTGGGAACAGCCCTTAACCTCTGCCTCCCTTTCCCAGGACAGAGCATTCGCCTCCCTGCAAGCCTGGCTCGGACTTGCCTGGGACCTGCCAGGAGCTGAACGTAGTTTTCTTTCTCCCATGGGAAATAATTTTCTTGGGCGCGGTGGCCGTGGGTTACCAGTCCCTGGCTGTCAAAGCTCACGCGTGTGTGACAGTGACGCTGTTGTTAGGCACGCCGGAGTTTCCATTACGGAGTCCGTGTATCTGCCGCGGGGACTTTCCTAGGAGAGGCGTCACTGCAACAGGCCTAGGAGGGGACTGGCTTGGGAAAAAAAGAAGAATATTGTGTGTGATATGCAGGAACTGAGAAATAGCGTGAGTTTGTTGAGGGGCCGGGGGCGGGTGGTTTAACCACCTTCTTTTGCTTTTCTTCATACAGCTCAAACTTTGGAACAAATACCGAATTTCCAACATTCCATCACTAATATTCCTCGACGCCACCACTGGGAAGGTTGTGTGCAGGAACGGGCTGCTGGTGATCCGAGATGACCCAGAAGGTAAAACCTCAGCCCGTGCATATGGTCCTCTTAGCCCTCTTTTACCATCTGTTTTCTGTTTCAGGTCTGGAGTTCCCCTGGGGACCGAAACCCTTCAGGGAAGTCATTGCAGGGCCCTTGCTTAGAAACAATGGGCAGTCTCTGGAGAGCAGCAGCCTGGAGGGGTCTCACGTGGGCGTCTATTTCTCCGCACATTGGGTGAGTGTTTGGACCCCCTTTGGCTCAGACAGGACGCAGCGGGTCTTGCTGTCCTGTCTTTCAGTGTCCGCCCTGCCGAAGCCTCACCCGGGTCCTGGTGGAATCCTACCGGAAGATCAAGGAGGCAGGCCAGAACTTCGAGATCATCTTCGTTAGTGCAGACAGGTCAGTCGTGCCGTGAAGTGCTGGGCCCCTTTGAGCCTTGCCCGCCACGTGTGTCTCTCTGTAGGTCGGAGGAGTCCTTCAAACAGTACTTCAGTGAGATGCCCTGGCTCGCCGTCCCCTACACGGATGAGGCCCGGCGGTCGCGCCTCAACCGGCTGTACGGAATCCAAGGTAGGCGCTCCAGGCCCCGGCTCCGTGTGGCTGCCAGCGGCCAAGCACCCCCTCTTCCCTGCAGGCATCCCCACGCTCATCATGCTGGACCCGCAGGGCGAGGTGATCACGCGGCAGGGGCGGGTGGAGGTGCTGAACGACGAGGACTGCCGGGAGTTCCCCTGGCACCCCAAGCCCGTGCTGGAGCTCTCCGACTCCAACGCCGCGCAGCTTAACGAGGGCCCCTGCCTCGTCCTTTTTGTAGGTATGAAGCTCACGGGGGCAGGGGGCGAGGGGCCCGTCTTTTTCTACCCCCGACCCAATCACAGATTCTGAGGATGACGGAGAGTCCGAGGCGGCCAAGCAGCTGATTCAGCCGATAGCTGAGAAAATCATTGCCAAGTACAAAGCCAAAGAGGAGGAGGCACCCCTTCTGTTCTTCGTAGCCGGGGAGGTGAGTGCGGAGGAGAGGCTTGGCCCAGGGCTTCTTGGTTTTCTCTCCCTCCTGACGGCTTCAGGATGACATGACTGACTCCCTGCGAGATTACACCAACCTGCCTGAGGCTGCCCCTTTGCTCACCATCCTGGACATGTCAGCCCGGGCCAAGTACGTGATGGACGTGGAGGAGATCACCCCCGCCATCGTGGAGGCCTTTGTGAATGACTTCCTAGCAGAGAAGCTCAAACCGGAGCCCATCTAGCGTGGCTCCGGCCTCCTGAGACGTTATTTAAAACTCAGCCTTCTCCTCCTCCCCCTCCTTCCTTCCGCCCTTGGACTTACCCAGCGTGCCCCGAATCCCACCACCCAAGTGTCCAGCCTCTCTGTGGTGCCTTGTTTCTGCAGTAAACTCCTCAGCCAGCACCCTGGGGTGTGGAATCAGCAGCGGCAGAGTCCACCGTGTTTGGAGACTCTGTTTGGGAGCACGGGATGGCCGGGGGCCCGGCCAGAGCGGGGCTGCATGGCTTTCGCAAAGTCACTAGCTTTTGGTGAAGGATCTGCCAGGGTGTCCTGGGCAGAGTGAGCGTGGAGGGCCGGTGGGTCCCGCTCGGGCTCTGACTCTGACGTCGGCACACACGGCCCCGGACGGCCAGAGGGGAACCGCCGGGTGACACCTGCGTGGAGGCTGAGCTGAGAAAGGGCCTCCGCTTAGAGCTGCGGGTGAGGACGTCCTTTTCTAAGCAACACAGTCTTCCTCGGTCTGAGAGAAAAGCAGCCCACTCTTGTGTTCTCAGGCAGGGGATCTCCAAATGCAAAAGGAAGCTTGTAGAGGTTTTTTGGGTGAGAAGAAAAATGTAGCTAAGGTAATGGTTCATATCATACAAACAGCTCCCACGATCCTGAAATTCTGTTAACGAATCCTTCTCTTTGGACATCTTCCCAAGAAACTTAGCCCTGAGTCCTAGGAGGAGCACCTCTGCACCAGCACGGACCTCTCGCTCCACCCAGCTCTGTGCCCAAGGCCCCTGATCTCTGCTGAGGTGCCCACACCCACGTTCGATCACCCCTGCCATTCCCTTTTATTTTCTTTTTTTTGAGATGGAGTCTTGCTCTGTCGCCCAGGCTGGAGTGCAGTGGCACCATCTTGGCTCACTTCAACCTCCGCCCCCAAGGTTCAAGTGATTCTCCTGCCTCAGCCTCCCGAGTAGCTGGGATTACAGGCACCCGCCACCGTACCTGGCTAATTTTTGTATTTTTAGTAGAGATGGGGTTTCACCATGTTGGCCAGGCTGGTCTCGAACTCCTGACCTCAGGTGATCCACCCGCCTCGGCCTCCCAAAGTGCTGGGATTACAGGCGTGAGCCGCCGTGCCCGGCCCCCTTTTCTTTTCAAAGCAGAACTACAAAGATGAGAAATTACCAGAAGCCTCGCCTTTTCCTAAGCACCAGCGGAAGGAGCTGTGCCCCGGGATGGAGTGAGGGTGGAGGGCGCGTCAGCCACGGGTGGGCCTTGTGTCGCCTTGTATCGGCCCAGGTAGGTTGTTGGCCTCTTACTTGGGCTGACCTGACCCCCGAAAGAGAAACAGACAACTCTGTTCTCAGGATTGGGGATGGACGGCTTCGGCCAAGCGTTTTAGCCTCATTCACTCAGGCCCCACTCAGCACTCTGCCAGCCAAGACCATTGATTTGGAAAATCCGGTCCCCACCCGCTAATGAGCTGTTGACACTGTTGTTCCTTGCTGAATTGGATTGTTGACTTGTAGTTCAGAGGCGTACAACTAGTTGGCGATTAGACTTGTTATGTGATGTTACCAGCCTGAAATGCGATCACCCCGTAGGAAATAAAGCAGGCATCTCTGGACCTCATCCACCCTGGGCCTCTGCTGTCCTTGATCACAAAAGTTGTTTTTGCTTGTGGTCCTGTGCTCTATCG